GATGCCACCCCCAGCGGCAGCCTGGCCAGAGCCGGGGTATGCACGCGCAGGCAGGGGTGGTGCTGGGAGCCCCAGGTGTGGCCCTGGCCTGCTGTGTGGGCTTCAGCCATTCGCTGTCCCTCTCTGGGGTAGTGGTGGGTTTGGGAGGGCTATGGCTTAGCAGCCCCTGACCACCGCCCCCTACCCCTGCTTCATGTCCCCACAGGAGGCTGGGAAGCTGGAGGAGGTGATGCAGGAGCTGCGGGCCCTGAGGGCGCTGGTCAAGGAGCAGGGCGACCGCATCTGCCGCCTGGAGGAGCAGCTGGGCCGCATGGAGAACGGGGATGCGTAGGGCCACAGCCACACGCCACCTTCATCTCCTCCGCCGCCCCCTTCCCACTCAGCTTCTGCCAGCGGGTCGCACCGGGCTAGCTGGCTGCCCAGAGCCTCTGAGGCAGCGCAGGGGTCAGTTCCCACCCCCACCCGTCCCAGGCCCAGGCCGAAGCCAGCGCCCAGCTTTCCTCACTGTTCCTGTGGAGGATGTCTACGCCCAGGCGAGCTCCTCGACCTCTGAGGGACCATCTCCCCGACCACTGCCCAGCCCTCTGCTCCCTCCCCAGAGGAGGCGGGAGGGTGGGCTCTATATTTTCATTCCAAATAAAATTCTCTTTCTAAAAGCCAGGCTGACCTGCTGCTGCAAGGGTGGGGCTGAGAAGTCTGGAAACCTGGAGACAGAGGATGTCACAGGAGTCACACATGTGCAGAAGGTCTGGGGGCAGTGAGCAGCCCCACAGGCATTGCTCCCCTGGATTGTCAGGCAGGGAAACTGAGGCAGAAGACCTGAGAACACATGCAAGGCTGCATCCAGCTTCAAGTTGGTGCTGCTTCTTCCTTGGAGGACAGGCCCGGCAGCCCAGCCTCCTCCAGAGAGACTGGGGAGGGTCTGGTGTGGACCAGGGGTCCTGCAGCAGGGAGGGGCAGGTGGGGTATGTGGGCAGGAAGCGGAAGCCTGGGCCACCCTTCACTGCAGACGAGCACTGAGCTCACTTCTCGCTCGACACAGCCAGAGCTGGAGGTGGGTGCCCGGCACGGAGGGGCCTGCGGACCAATGGTAAGCCTCGGAGCCCCCCGGGTTCTTGGGATGAGCCCTCTGAGCCCCTGCCTGTCTCCCACAGGCTCTGCCCTGCACCTTAGGGCTCGGGATGCTGCTGGCCCTGCCAGGGGCCTTGGGCTCGGGTGGCAGCGCGGAGGACAGCGTGGGCTCCAGCTCTGTCACCGTTGTCCTGCTGCTGCTGCTGCTCCTACTGCTGGCCACTGGCCTAGCACTGGCCTGGCGCCGCCTCAGCCGTGACTCAGGGGGCTACTACCACCCGGCCCGCCTAGGTGCCGCGCTGTGGGGCCGCACGCGGCGCCTGCTCTGGGCCAGCCCCCCAGGTCGCTGGCTGCAGGCCCGAGCTGAGCTGGGGTCCACAGACAATGACCTTGAGCGACAGGAGGATGAGCAGGACACAGACTATGACCACGTCGCGGATGGTGGCCTGCAGGCTGACCCTGGGGAAGGCGAGCAGCAATGTGGAGAGGCGTCCAGCCCAGAGCAGGTCCCCGTGCGGGCTGAGGAAGCCAGAGACAGTGACACGGAGGGCGACCTGGTCCTCGGCTCCCCAGGACCAGCGAGCGCAGGGGGCAGTGCTGAGGCCCTGCTGAGTGACCTGCACGCCTTTGCTGGCAGCGCAGCCTGGGATGACAGCGCCAGGGCAGCTGGGGGCCAGGGCCTCCATGTCACCGCACTGTAGAGGCCGGTCTTGGTGTCCCATCCCTGTCACAGCCGCTCACTCCCCGTGCCTCTGCTTCCCAAGATGCCATGGCTGGACTGGACCCCCAGCCCACATGACCATGCCTCAGACTGTCACCCCCTACCAGTTCCCAAGTCCATGTGTACCCCGCTCACCACGGGAACGGCCCCCCCCAACCACAGGCATCAGGCAACCATTTGAAATAAAACTCCTTCAGCCTGTGGCCCTGTGGTCCTACAGAGACCCCTCCCTCCT